GGCAGAGCTTAACTACACCATGTAGATGTGCCTGCCAGTCAGGGACCGCTGTAACTGTCGCCCCTTACGTGTGCTGTGTGCCCTACCGGGCTTCCCCAGAGAATGGTGACAACCAAGGCAAGGTAAACCCTGTTCCATGTTAACTGGGAGCGCAGAATTCCTTTAAAGTCAAACTTTGCGAACAAGAATAATCTTGAAAAAGACCCTTTAGGCGCAAATCAACGCTCAAGAACGTTGCCAATCACTTGTAACCTCCTTAGGCATTTCACGGATGTGTTATTTATGCTCAAGGAGGGGTCTCCTTTCAGCCCGGCAACCCAAATCTTTGCTCTGTGCTTCGGACTCAGTGGGGGCTTGTCGGATGAGCCACTGGGAAAATATGCGTCCCCTCACTTCTCCTTAATCAACTAAGGTCACCTTGACGGAGCGCTTCCCTGTCCCTCTGGGGCTACCTCTGTGGTACCCTGACCTGTCCCTCTACGAGAAATTCTCTACCTGTTCTGGAGGTTTCCTGGGAATCCCGGGTTCCTAGCTCCCTGGACCTGCCTGCAAGCAGAAATATCCGCCGGTCTCCACCCCCCACCCCCAAACTCTGGGACAGCAGTGGGTACTGCACTAGCCATTAATGGCCATCATCTATTTTTAATCGGAAGATCACAAGAAAGATGGTAAGCGAATCCCAGTCGCAAGTCAATTTAAATAACATTCCTGGGGAAATCCAATCACTTAAAACGGAGACACCTACGCGAGCGAGAGCCCCCGCCCGTCTGGCGGGCCTAAGCGCGAAGGCTGAATTAATCAAGATCAAGGGGCTCCCGGGCTGAGAGCAGAGCGTTAACCCTTCCAGTCCCAGAGAGCGACAAGGCGGGGGAGGAAAAACGCGCCGGCCGGGGCCAAGATGCCCATGGCAGCCCCGCGCGGGCTGCCTCTGACATTTAGGGAGGCTCCGGAAGCCTTGCACCCGGCCCGGGCGGTTGGGCGCGAGAGGTTAAGGTCAGAAGCTCGGGAAGCTGCTTGGGCCGCCAGTAGCAGCCGCCTCCCGCAGCCTCCGCGCGCCGCGGGCTCCTCCTCCCGCCCAAGCGTGGCCAAGTGAGGACTGCTCCGGCCGCAGGTAGCTGAGGCGCGGGAGGCGGCGCGCGCGGGACCCGAGCGGAGCGCCGGGGAGGGGCCGACGGACGCGAGGGCGGACGGACTCCCCAGCCTCCCGTCCCGGACGTTAGCCGAGGTCTGCGCGGGCCATGTGGGGACCCGGGGTCACTGCTGAGGGCCTGTCGGTGGCTCCGGCGCCGCCGCCTCTGCTGCCGCTGCTGCTACTGCTGGCGCTGGCGCTGGTGGCGCCCTCGCGGGGCGGCGGGGGCTGCGCTGAGCTGGCGTGCGGCGAGCGGGAGCGCTGCTGCGACGCGACCAACGCCACGGCGGTGCGCTGCTGCAAGCTGCCGCTGCACGCCTTCCTGGACAACGTGGGCTGGTTCGTCCGCAAGCTCTCCGGGCTGCTCATCCTGCTGGTGCTCTTCGCCATCGGCTATTTCCTGCAGCGCATCATCTGCCCCAGTCCACGCAGGTACCCGCGCGGCCAGGCGCGCCCGGGACAGCGGCCCGGGCCTCCGGGGGGCGCCGGACCGCTGGGGGGCGCGGGGCCGCCCGACGACGACGACGACTCGCCCGCTCTGCTGCGCGACGAGGCGGCAGCCGGCTCTCAGGACTCACTGCTGGACAGTGGCGGCGGCGGCCGGGGCCGGGGAGGCGGCGGGCGCTCGGACCCCTCCTGCGCCTCAGAGCACGAGATGCGTGTAGTGTCGCCGGTCTTCCTGCAGCTGCCCAGCTACGAGGAGGTCAAGTATCTGCCCACCTACGAGGAGTCCATGCGGCTGCAGCAGCTCAGCCCCGGGGAGGTCGTGCTGCCAGTGTCGGTGCTTGGCCGCCCTCGAGGCGGGGTCGCCGCGGAGCCCGACGGCGGCGAGGGCCGCTACCCTCTTATCTGAGCGCTCGGGGATCGGCGGCTGGTGCAGGGCTGGGGGCTGCGGGTGGCAAGCAACGGCCGGGGTGCCGCCGCCAACTGCCTCAGACCTTATCTGGCACCCTGGCCTAACTGCCCGGCACCCCGCGACTGGGTTGGGGTCACTCGTCTCCCTCGCGTTCTCCCGGGATCTTATGTTTCTCTGCGTTTCATTCCGTTCAAAGAAACGTGGGGCACGCGCGGCGGGTGCGGCTGCAGCAGGCGACCCTCCAGCGCACCTTCGAAGGACGTCCCTGCCCTCTGCCTTGCCTCGTATTGTGGTTCACTAGTAAGTGCCTGCTTCCCTAGTCAAAGAGAACACGTGAGCCCTTTGGTGCGTCGAGAGAAGGGCGGTCTTCTTTAGGGCTGAGGAGAAAGGACCGCAGTTCCACTCCTTTCCCTACCTGCCGCCTGGACAGGTCTCCCAGGGTGGGCAGAGGGCGAGGAGCCGTTGAGGACCAGCCGCGACCAGGGACTGCTGCACGTGGGTGTGGGAGAGCGCCACTTGGTTATGATGAAATCGCTGCCATGCGGCAGACCCCCCAAAATCCCTCAGTGTCTTCCTGATCTAGCAAATAGTCACAGCTGGTGTTTCACAATTAGGTGGAGTGCGGGGAGTGGGCTAGGGGGGACACCTGTGATACAAGGTTAGCTGCTGTACCTACTCAGGGAACAGCAACCATGTATATCCATTCGGCTGGACTTTTGATTGTTCAATAACTGAGGAGGTATTTATATTTATTTGTCTTTTATTCTAATATTTTTACCATGCATTGAACGCAACAGGAGGGTATTTCAGCAAATTCACGACAAGGTAATCGTCTTATCACTTTTTGTAGGCCATTAATGGTCAGGAAATTGCCCATACTCTGTCATTATTGTTTAATAAATCATTAAATTATTTCATTAAAAAAGAAAAACAGGTATGGTCAAACGAGGAAGCATATGTGACATAAAAAACATGAAGGATATCTTATTTTCACTATTTGAGAAGAATATATTTTATTTTTAGTACTGTGGCATAATATATAACTTTTTATAATAATAACTGTATGCATTATGTAGTATAGCTTTTAATTGTATCATTCATCACAGTTATATGTAAAAATAATTGACATGTATATGCCATACCATGAAGCATATGATGTTGTGCACTTTCTCCTCCATTTTTCATTTGGAATACATTCCACAACATGATCCAAAACATAAGAACTTACGACTTGTAACTCGTTTAAAGCCATTAATTGTGCAGTAATGTGCTACAGGATTCAATCAGCTTCTCTTAAGAAACAAGTGTCATTGTATCAGTTTCCTGTTCTGTGACACGCCCTTTAAAAGTAAAAGATAATATAACATATTTTAATACATTGTGTGTAATGTACATATGCATATTGTCTATGTACTATATACACATTGTTTATAATATTGTTATTACAGTTTGTCATTCACCTGAAAGGAGAAGGAAAAGTACGAAAGGTTTCTCTGCTTGGGAAAAGGTGAATGTTGTTATATCAAGAACGATTACACACATGGATCTCATACATGTTTTTAGAACATTGTTCTTCTGATTGAAGAAGTCTGATGCTCCTGAAAAATCTTAAAATATCTGACTTGTATTGAAGAAAATTATTTAATTAAATTTTTAAAGGCTGGTTGAAAAAGTCTGACAGTTCTGAGAATTTTTTAAATGTCTGAATTGTAATAAAAAAATGGTTTACTTTAAACTTCTAAAAACTAATGACCTTGTGACTAAAGAAAAATCATTTGAAGTGTATTAAAAAATAGCAAAACATTAAAATCTTTTCTCTGTGCAAATTTTATCAGATGTGTGGCTATATGGTAGTGTATCAAA